GATGGGGGAGTGGAGGCTGCGCCCTTTCCACGTGGTGGGCCGGGGGCCTGGCCGCAGTGCCCGTCTGAGTTCCGAGGGCAGCGTGCTGGCGGTGGGGGAGCACCTGCCGGGTTCCCAGCTGGGCGGTGGATGCCAGCCGGAGTTGAGTCGGTTTGGCTCTTACAAACTAGCCTTTGTACAAAGTGCGTTTAAAACACACTAAACCCTTGCTCCCCGCTGCGGTGCCTTATCTGGGGCCTGAGGGGTAGCGGCCACACAGGTTGGGGTTTGGAAACAAAAAGCGGGGCCACCAAATGGAAAGAGGGCTCCTTTTGTAAAAGGCGCCTGAACAAAAGGCCCAGCCGCACTCCGGGTGGAAGCGAACCCGCCTAAGCCGATTTCCAGGCGGCGGGGGACAAAGGGGCAGAGAGAAGGTCTTGGTGGGGGCGTTGTGAAATGTGCCCCCTGGTCGGCCGTCTCGTCCTCTCCTCTGGGATTCCGTGCTCCCGCCTCCCGGCAGGGGTGGAAGGGGGAACCCAGGTGAGCAGCCTTCCCTGGCCTCCCTCGGTGTTGCTTAAGCTTGGGGCACTTCAGTGTTGCTCACCCTGTGTTTACGGCCGCCTCCACCAGCAGGGACGGCAGAACCTGAGGCACAGGCTGTGCCTGACTCAGCCGCCACGCCACAGGTGAGGGGCCCAGGGCGCAGGCTCCGACGGCGAAGTGTGTCATCCCGGCCGCCGGCTGTGCAGGGAGTCGCCCCGCCCAGGTAGATTCAGGAGCGCTGGAAGAGGCCCTGGCCTGCGAGAGCAGCGACCTCGGTGCTTCCTAAGAGACTTTCCGAGACAGCCAGCCCCGTGTCGGCAGCGTTCCTGATCTCCTGCGGGCCGGGTGCGAGGATGGCTTTTGTCACTCTGGCAGCAGACACCAAAGTCAGGAGGGGAAGCTGGGGAAGCTGGAGCCAACCACGGTTTTGACGCTTGGAGTTTTCTTTCCTGGAGCCTTGGGGGCGGTGCCGGGCCAGAGCTGGTGAGAGCCCGCCAGGAGCCTCCGGTGACCTAGGGTCAGCCCTGCCTTGGGAAGGGAGGTCGGGAAGTCCTAGTTCTAGGCACAGTGAGGCTGAGCTCAAAACAAGGAAGGCAACAAGGTGTCCACTGTGGCGCAGGCTCTGAGCTGTTTGGGACAGTTTTTAGGATCTTGGAGTGTCAGAGTTCAAAGGGGCTTGTACATCTCCAAACTCGGTGTTTTAAAACTGCTGCTGGCCAGGCCTTTCCAAGCCCAGTTAAGCCACAGCCTCTGGGTTCCTGACCCGGGTCTGGGGGTTGTCAGAGCTCCCCAGCTGATCCTAACGTACACACTGGGGGTAGGAACAAGGGGCAAACTGAGGCTTGGGGCCAGGCGTGGGGCGGACACCGCGCTCACAGCAGGAAGCCTCCTCCGATGGCCCCGATGAGCCCTCCCCTCCAGCAGTCACTTCCCTGTCTCTGGGGGAAGTTCAGGGGCTGCAGATCTGAGTGCCTTGTGGTTTCAGAGCAGAAGCCAAGCCTGCCTGTGGGCTCAGCATCGCCGGCCCCAGGAAGAGCCAAGTCTGCACAGCGCCACTCTGTGGCAGACCGGGGTCCTGCACCTCTGAGCTAGAGATTCCCCCCTTCCAACCCCTGGAGTCCCAAATTCCCCTTGAGCCCCTGGAGCAGGTACTGTCTGTCCTCCCCTGCTCTGAAGGAGGCGGACTGGGGGGCCTTTGGGCTCGGAGCCCCGAGCTGAGGGGCAGGAGCTGGTGCCTCCCACTTTTCTGGAAGAGTGCGGATAAGCTAGAGGGCTGGCTGCTACCTTTTCCCTGCCTCCAGGAGCTCGCAGGGGCTTGTGGAGTCGGCTAGCAGGGCCGGTTTTTCCTGGCCCCATTTGAAGCCTTGGAATTCCCAGCCTGGGTTACTCGAAGTCCAAGGATCAAACCCTGGGATCGGGCCAGGGTTGGATGGGGACCCTCTCTGGGTAGCCTGTGAATTGTCTCTGTTGTGGCAACAGCAGGGTCCTCTGAAACCACAGGGCTTCCCCTCCCTTTCCTGGTGTGCCGGGAGAGCTGTTTTTTTAACCTGCAGAGATCCATGTTGCAGGTGACATTTCAGCTTGGTGGCTGTGCCGAAGCCTGGCCGCCTGGCTTTAATTCCTCCCCCAGTGGAGTCTCAGATCTCGGTGGCCTCACCGAGTGCGGTGTGGGACGCCGTGCTGCTGGCTTCACTTCCGCATGCTGGCCTTTCTCCCCCGGCTGAGGCCACAGCCTGGGAGGTGACGTTTCGGAGTGTCGCTGTCAATGAGAATTTATTGAGCTCCTCCTCTGAATCCAGCCGTGTGCTTGCTGCTGGGAGGTGTACAGACAGATAAAACAGGAGCGTGGCCAAAAGCAGCCCTTTGCATGCCTGCCAAACGCACACTCGGGGGCCTTTTAATCTTGCTTCTGCAGCTCTGATTCCCCACCAGCCTCTTCTCTCACGCCCTCAGCTCCAGCCAGACGAAACCACACGCCATTCTCGCCACTCCTGCGTTTGGCCACGTCCCTGTCCTAGCATGGGCCATCCCGTCTGCCTGGGATTCTCCCGTCTGCTCCAAAGCCCACCTGTCACTGAGGCCAGTCCACCTGCCCCTCCTAACCTGATGCCTCCCTCGCATCCATACTCCCATGCCCACCCCGTGTCTGGAATCAGAAGTTCAGAGGGGAAGTGAGAGCTGCCCCCGGGAGGCTGGGGCGGAGTCCAGGCCTGGAGGAAGGAGCTGTAGATGAGGGCAGGGCTGGTGCTGGAGAGGGCCTCTGGTTTACCTTCACCTGCACCTACCAGTCATCTGTGGAAAGAAGGGGTTGGGCTGCACTTGAGGCTTTTGTGGGTCCTTGTGACTTGGGGGTTTCTAGGGAGGCAGGTGGAGGAAGTGGGGAGCCTCCAGCTCGGGGGTCTCTCCTGGCTGCACTTTTGAATCACCTGGGGAGCTTTAAAAGCTCCCAGTGTCCAGGCTGTACTGCCAGGCAGTTCAGGCCAAATCTCGGAGGGATGCAGCCTGGGCATCCGTGTGTCAACCCTCCCCCCCCCCCCCCCGTTAACTGCCACGTGCAGCCCAAGCTGAGACCCTGGCTCTGCTTTCTTCCAGAGCAGCTTCCTAGTCACCTAGGGGCCAGGGTGGGAGCTTTTCAATGCTTGGCCCCCCTAATCCAGAAGGGCCTTCTGCTGGGGGGAGCAATGTGGGTAGGAATTCCTTCTCCTGGGAAGATGGGCTGATGCTGTTTCAGGAGACCTGGGGTCTCTCTTCCCACCTGGGAAGCCAGAGACCGCCTTGCTTGCCCCGGAATTGGATGGAGAACCCTGGTGACTCAGAAATGGACGTCTCCCCTCTACGCCACCTCCCCCGCAGGACGGCGTGGCACCTGTCACCTGGCTGCTCTCTGGATGTCTGTGGGCCTTGTGTTAACCCCAGGCAGAATCCTGAAGGTCATTCTTGCCTGGCCCAGGTGTGCTTTGAGCTCTTCTAAAGGGGCTTACAAATGCAGAGTCCCACTGGCATGGGTGGATTCGTGTTCACCTGCATCTCTAGCCAGGCCTTCCAATTCTGGAACCGGTTCCTCCAGCTGGAGGACTTGACGTGTCTGAGGAGGTGTGTGTAATAGTGGCTTTGGGATCACTGGACTGAGGTGGCGTGAGGGGGGTGCGTGCTAATGGTGACATAGATCCTTCCACTTTAATCATCACGTCCTCACCCCCACCCCCATGTTCTCATCTGTAAGACGAGGATGCAGAGGCCCTCTGGCAGTTGAGGGTGAGGATGAGATGCTGTAATGCCCGCCACATGCCCCTGACGGGTAAATGACAGATGCGGGTGAGGGTTGAGAAGGCCTGGAGCGTGGGGTGAGCCCCTGATGAGTGTCAGCTGTTACTGTGTCGATCAGTGCATCTGACTGTTCGTATCTGCCTCTTGCTTAGCCTGTGTGACCTCAGGCACTTGTGTTCTGGGCCTCAGTCTTCTAATCTGTGGAATAGGAATGACAATGTCACCTGTATCCTGAGGCTGTTGAGGGTTAAAGCCTTTATTACCAAGTGCCCAGTACAGCACCTGACACAGGCTCTGCAAAGCCTTGCGGCTACTCCTGTTGCTGTTGTTTTAATTAGAGACAGGGTCTTGCTCTGCTGCCTAGGCTGGGGCGCAGTGGTGCGATCACAGCTCACCACAGCCTCAAACTCCTGCGCTCAAGTGATCCTGCTGCCGCAGCCTCCTGAGAAGTTGGAACCACTGATGCGTGCCGCGACACCTGGCTAATTTTAAAGAAATTTTTTTGTGGAGACAGGGTCTCTCACTGTGTTGCCCAGGGTGGTCTCAAACTCCTGATCTTGGGTGATCCTTCCGTCTCAGCCTCCCAAAGCACTGGAGTTACAGGCATGAGCCACTGTGTCCAGCTTGGCTTTAATTTATAAAGTTCCAAGGCTCTGTTCCCCTACGCTCAACTGACTCCCTTGCGGTGTTGGGGGTGGCCCCTTTTCCCAAAAAGACTGGAGTTGCTTTTTCTGCCCTAAGGCTCAAGTCACCACAGCAGACCCTGCCGGCCCCTCTGCTGGGCTTTAACAACCGGAGGTTCTTTTTAGGAGCCTCAACGTCCCCTCGGGCTCACATGCACACCACTGCCCCCTTGGTGATTGGCACTCTGGGCCCAGGTGGCGGGAGATGCTTTAACAAACTGTCCCTCCCCCAGCCCTGCCCTTCCTGCGCTCGGATGGTGGGTCTGTGGCCACAGGCAGCAATGAAGGGTATCGACCGCCCAGCTTTTGGTTGAGCAGTATTGATGTTGGACAGGTTAAGCCGTCCCGAAGGAAAATCTATATGTCAAGCTGAGCACAAGACAGCTTGCGAGTGGAGGCGGGAGGGGGGTGGGGCGCAGCCTTAAGGGCCACTTCTAGGCTAACCCTGAGTCTTATCTTCTGGGTTGGGGGGCAAAGCCCGGGGGTGCCAAGCGATGCCCCACAGCCCCAGACGGGCCTGGAGGGACGGCAGGCGCTCTTACGTGGTGTGATCTGTGGGCAGATGGTGTGCCGGCCAGGTCTTGATCCCACTTAAGGAGTTGTCTCTGGGATTTAGTAACCAGATGGGAAAGACTGTATTTCTGTATCCAGAGGTGCTGTGGCTGCCCCAGCCTATGAGGGTCACGCCGTGGGCTGTGCGTCAGGCGTGGTGGGGGGACGTTTTCACCCCAACGTGCTCCTCCTCCCCAGGGAGGGACTGACTTGCTAGGCAGGGATTATCCCCATTTAGCCATGCACCAGGGAAGAAAGGGGCCCCGGGGATCCATATCCTCCCTGTAGTCACACAGCTGGTAATTAATTGGTAGAGGAGCAGAAACCCACACCATGATTTTCCCACTCCAGCCTCCTCACCCAACTCCCACCCGCTCTCCCTTAGAGCCTGGAGAGAGGTCACCGGCTGCTTCGGAAGGCCCTGTTTAACCTGGGCTGCTTATGGGGTGCGGTGGCTCAAGCCTGTAATCCCAGCACTCCAGGAGGCCGAGGCAGGTGGATTGCTTGAGCTCTGCAGTTTAAGACCTCCTCTCTACAAAAAATAAAAATAAAAATAAAAAGAACTGGCCAGGCTTGGTGGGATGCGCCTGTGGTTCCAGCTACTCAGGAGGCTGGGCAGGGAGGATCACTTGAGCCCCGGAGCTCGAGGCTGCCTGCAATGAGCTGTGATCGCACCACTGCACCCCAGCCTGGGTGATAGAGCGGGACTCTTGTCTCAGCAAAAAAACAAAATTAAACTGAGCTGCTTCACCCAGTCTCGGGATGTGAGTGGATTCTTCCAACTGAATTCCCAGTGTACATTTATCTTTGAGTGTATTTTTGTAATGTTTTTGCATTTGACATGTGGTATTTTTTCCATTCACTTAAATATACGAGGATCCACTAGACAGCCGATGCTATACTGGGTGTTGAAGACACAAAGTGGAATGCGGTTCAAGCAAAAATTCTCAGCCAGATGGGAGCATTGGAGAGACTTCCGCCTCCCAGAGGCTGCCGATCCACGCGGTCGTCTCTGCCGCCCGTCGGGAGGGTGCGGTTAGTCACCCCGTAACAGATAAGAAAACAGGGTTTCGGAATCAGCCCTTGTGGAATGCCTGGGCTGGCGCCCCACTCAGCCCTGCATCTCTGAGCTGTTGGGGAACCCGTTTAGATGGTCTCAGCCTTGGGTCTCTGCACTGTTCTCAGCCCTGGGTCTCTGCTCTGTTGAGGAACCCGTTTAGAGGGTCTCAGCCCTGGGTCTCTGCTGTGTTGGGGAAGCCGTGTAGATGGTCTTGGCCATGGGTGTCTGCTGTGTTGGGGAACCCGTTTAGAGGGTCTCGGCCCTGGGTCTCTGCTCTGTTGGGGAAGCCGTGTAGATGGTCTCGGCCATGGGTGTCTGCTGTGTTGGGGAACCCGTGTAGATGGTCTCGGCCCGGGGTCTCTGCTGTGTTGGGGAATCCGTTTAGATGGTCTCAGCCCTGGGTCTCTGCTGTGTGGGGGAACCCATTTAGATGGTTTCAGCCCTGGATCTCTGCACTGTTGGGGAACCCGTGTAGATGGTCTTGGCCCTGGGTCTCTGCCCTGTTGGGGAACCCGTTTAGATGGTCTCGGCCCTGGATCTCTGCACTGTTGGGGAACCCGTGTAGATGGTCTTGGCCCTGGGTCTCTGCTGTGTTGGGGAACCCGTTTAGATGGTTTCGGCCCTGGGTCTGTGCTCTGTTGGGGAACCCGTTTAGATGGTCTTGGCCTTGGGTCTCTGCGGTGTTGGGGGAACCCGCTTAGATCGTCTCTTGAAAAAGGTTTGTGTCCACCGCCCCCCGTGCTGGGGTGTGCAGGGAGTGGAGTGTGCGCTGAGATCGTATCTATTTTAAATCAAGCCGATGTCCTGGCGTCCTTTTTTGAATACAGTCTTATCGTTTTACAACGTGTTGTTTCCACCTAAATGTACATCTTATAAGACTTTATAGGACTAAGGAAGTTAATCCATCCTTAGCAGGGATGCCAGACCCCTGGAGCCTGTCACCTGGGCACAGGGAGGACATTTTAACTAAGCAGCTGGTTTCCAGGTTGAGACTGGTTGGGATCCTGCGGAGTGACTCTGAATCCACTAACAGCAGGACTGTGTCTGCTTGGATGCTGGAGCTGGGGTTTCTCCAGCCACGGCTGGCAGAGTGGACCCTGGGGTTTTGTGTCATCCGTGTCTCTTATCCACTGGAGAGACTGTTGTGTTCCTTCTGCCAGATTACCCTTGAAGAAGCAGGGGAGGGGAGGGCGCTCCGGCCCACCTCTGCTTACCTGCCCACCTCGGGCTCATTCTTCCCACCCCATACTCCCCATGCAGCCTTCAGGACAGGAGACATAGCCTGGACTACTTCTCATGGCGCAACAAGAACTTTGTTACCAGTCTTGGTGGCAGAGACTGCCAGCTCCCAACAGCCAGGTCTGCACCTGACTGGGAAATTTACTAGTTCCTCACTGGGATTCTGGAGGGGCGTGTGTGTGTGCATGTTGAGAATTACAGAATCATTTAGACTTAAGCAGTCAGCCATTCAGCAGTTGACAGGATGATTGTGGCCGGAAAAGGTGACCAGTTTGTCCTGTTTGGTGGCTGGGTTGGATGAGGGAGTCCAGGACTCCTGGCGCATGACTGTTATGGGAGCTTTTCCTGGACAGCTCCATTCCAAAGTCCATCTTGGCTGAGGGTGCTTGTTGGTTTTTTCCAGTGAGGCATTTAGTGATGTCTGGGCACAGCACTTGGGGCTTTGAAGATGGGAGACGAGTCTGGACGAGGAAACGCCATTAGAACGTGGATGGTTCTGGGCCCTTTCTTTTTCCACCCTGTATTTCCTCTGTCCAGGCAGGTCATATTGGGGAGGGTGTTCATACTCGTGGGTTGCCACTTAGGGAACTCTGTGCTGTAGGAGTTTGTAGCCTGGGTTCATGGATGCTACACATCTTCAAACACACGCTCCCACAGGGTTTACAGATAGGCTCTTCGAACTTGGTAAAACTGTATGTAACATGCAGTAGGTGTATTTTCCTGGGGAGAGGGTCTGGTCCGCCACTTTGAACCATCTTGAGAGTGGACCTTTTTGCAAAGGCGGATGTAACTGTTTTATGACTTGAGGGGCAAGTCCTGACTTGGTGAGCTTGCTTTGATTCAGGGGAGACCTACCTTGGGGTTGACACACGCCAGAATTGTGGCCTTCATAGGCGTCCCCTGAAGCTGAGCCTGGGAAGGGGTTGACCTCTTTCTGTTACACCCTCATGGAGTTACCGTGTCGATGACATCTGAGTGGAGTGTCTGTGCTGAGGGTTGCAGCTGCAGCTGCCGCAGGGCTGTTAGTTGCTCAGACCTGCATGTACTTGGAGAATTGGGAAGACCTGGTGTTGAGGAAGCTGGCTGGCCTGAGACCATAGGGAGGGGAGGGGTGCAGACTCTGGCAACCTGGAGAGTTAGGGACAAACTAAGGGAGAAGTGCCACTCATGGGGCTGTGGTTTTTATGGCTTAGACTTTTCGGGAGAAACTGGGCACCTTCTCGTTGACTTGAAGCCTCCTATTTTAAGACATTGCCCATTGATTCTCGTTTAAACAACACAGCGTGATTTCAGGTCAAATAAAAACAGGTTGAAGGGTAAAAGGCTGGCCCCTTGTCCACTCCTTTTTTTTTTTTTTTTTGAGACAGGGTCTCGCTCTGTCACCTACATTGCAGTGCAGTCGCGCAATCACAACTCAAGGCAGCCTCAACCTCCTGGGCTCAAGCGATCCCCCACCTCGGCCTCCCAAAGCGCTGGGATTATAGGCGTGAGCCACTGTTCACTGACCCTCTTGTCCAATCATTTGCACCCTCTCTCCATGGTACTGACAGGGAAACTGAGGCTCAGGCCATGCGGTGCCCTGGAAGTCCGCACTGAGCTGTTGGGCATGAGTCAGCCTGGGCCCACCCCCGTTCCCCTTGGTTTTCCAGCTCAGGACCAAGCCCTTTTTGCTCTGCCCCCATAGTGTGTTCCCTCGAGGCCCCACAGCTCTCAGCCTTCAGTGGAAGTTCAGGCTGGCTGAGTGGGATGTGAGGACCCCGGTGCCTGCAGGCAGGCACACTGCGCCTTCTGACTTAAAGGCGCCCATTTCTGCTGGTGTGGGCGTCCGCCCTGTTGGAGGGAAGGGACGTTTTCCAGTCATCACCATCTCCCCGCCTCTGAAGCTGGAGACCCTGGACCCCTCTTCGAAGGCCAGGTGGCCCTTTCTGCCCCCGCGCCACCTCCCCTGCTGCCCAGGCCACTCCTGGCCCCTGTATGATTGCTTCTTTGAGCACCTGTTGGTGTCCAGCTCCTGTACGGCCTGGTCCCTGTTCTTGGCTGTAGACTAAGGGCCCTGTAGATAGGTACTGGCACTCACTCGGTACAGAAGGGACAGGCATTCATAGGAGACGTCCTTGGATCCTCTCTCCCTCCCACTTACCTGAGGGAGCTTGTTAAACACTCAGCCTCCTCCACACTGGGGAGAGGAGAGGGGCCTGCATTTCGTGGGTCCTTGTGAGCAAGCGTCTCAGCCTCCTCTTCCTGCTGGCCCATGCCCCCCGGCCGCCACCCGCCGTCCCACGGAAACTTGGAGACCTCAGTGCCCGCCCTGGGGTGGGGGAGCCAGGTTGGATTTCCCTCCTGGGCACCTCTCACCTGCCTGGACACCTTGGACCTCATCCGTTCCTCTGCCCAGGGCCTCTGGAGGGAGGAAGGGCTCCCACAGGAGCAGGTGCAATGGAAGGCAGCCTGGTCAGCTCTGGTGCCATGGGCTACACAGGGCACCCGGGGGCGGTTCCGGCCTCTAGCACAGGTGCCCTCTGGCTGAGAGCTGTGGGAAAGTGGGGCTGGGGGAGGCCTCGAGTCCAGAGCCTTCCTATTCCCAGCCGTGTAGGTCCCGTCCGTAAAACGGGTATAGCACTAGGGTGGGCACCCAAACAGCCGCCACAGGGTGAGAGCTGCCACAGGGAGGGGACCCCAAGTGACGCCAGCCATTTCCAATCTCTTCGCACATTAAAGGGAAGCAGCCGGCACCATGGCCAGGACAGCTGGGTTTCCTTCCGGCTCCTGAGCCTCTACATGTGACCCGGGTTGAGGGCGTGAATCTCCAGCCTCCGTTCAGCCTCTGTAGGCTGGGAGTGAGCATCCCACTGTGTGGAATAAACAGGTGGAGAGAGGCGCCTGGGCACCGCCAGGACCACTGCCTCCGGGAAGCAGCCCATGGGGAGAATGTGACAAGGGACCCCAGGTACCGCCAAGGGCACAGGGTGGCGGAGGGGCTGGGAATCGGCCGGCATGGGTGAGCCCCCGGCTCTGTCTCAGCTGAGCTGTGTGGCCCCAGCGGCCTGTGTCACTTTGCTGTTCGCAGCTTTGCTTTCTGGGGTCTGCTTACGTAAAGGGAAGTAAGGGTACAGGTAGCCGGCGCCCTGTAAAAGTTGCCCCCTGGTACCTTGATCGCTGTTGGTGCTGGGCACCATCTCCCAGAGTCACAGCTCTGGACACCGACCCCAGCCTTGACTCAGGGCCCCGCCCTCTCCCTTGGTCTGTCGTGCCCCTTTAGGAGGCCGCCTCCCTGCCGAGGCCAGGCTGCCGCCCGCATCTGCCAGTCCCGCCCTTCCCGCCGCCCTCCTCTCCAGCCCTTCATCTGCCCGGCCTGCTTCTCCGCACACACAGCAGCCGCTTAGGATAATCGCGTCAAATGTTGCTGCCATCTGTTGCCTGACTTCCCGTCCCTCGCCTCCATCCGGGAACCTCCGGGACCAGTCCGTGGCCGTGAACCTCAGTCGCAGGACCGTCGGCTCCTAGGAGGCTGCTGTCCGCGGGTCCCCAGAATGCAACCTCAGCATCCAGCGCCTTCTGTGCAGAGCCCCCCTGCTGTCCTCAAAACTGTAGTGTGGCGTCCAACCTGGGAAGCCCCTCCAGGTGACCTGGCCCCCCAGGTGACACCCCTGGGAGGTGACCTCTGGTTCTTCTTTTCCTGTTTCAGGCATGAGCCATGAGCCCAAGTCCCCTTCGCTAGGGATGCTTTCCACCGCGACCAGGACCACCGCCACCGTCAACCCCCTCACCCCCTCGCCGCTCAATGGCGCCCTGGTGCCCAGCGGCAGCCCCGCCACCAGCAGCGCGCTGTCGGCCCAGGCCGCGCCATCCTCCAGCTTTGCCGCCGCGCTGCGCAAGCTCGCCAAACAGGCGGAGGAGCCCAGAGGTAAGGGGGCCCGCCAGGCTGCGCGTGGGGGGTCCCACTCAGGCCACCGTCTTCTCCTCCACAGGGTCCTCACTGAGCAGCGAGTCGTCCCCCGTGTCCTCTCCGGCCACCAACCACAGCTCCCCCGCCAGCACACCCAAGCGCGTGCCCATGGGCCCTATCATCGTCCCCCCTGGGGGCCACAGCGTGCCCAGCACCCCCCCCGTGGTGACCATCGCTCCAACCAAAACCGTGAATGGTGTCTGGAGGAGTGAGAGCCGGCAGGTGAGTGGGGCGGGGCAGGGAGCCTAGCGTCCTCCTGCCCTGACTGGACGCTCTCCTCCCGCAGGATGCCGGCTCCAGGAGCAGCAGTGGAGGTCGGGAACGCCTCATTGTGGAGCCCCCGCTCCCTCAGGAGAAGGCAGGGGGACCAGCCATCCCCTCGCACCTGCTCAGCACCCCCTACCCCTTCGGCCTCTCCCCCAGCTCAGTTGTGCAGGATTCCCGCTTCCCGCCACTCAAGTAAGTTGGTCGGCGGGGACTTCGGTGAGGTGGTCCCCACCTTGCCCACTATCCCCGCCTGCAGCCTCCAGCGGCCCGTGCACCACGTGGTGCCCCCCAGTACCGTGACCGAGGACTACCTGAGAAGCTTCCGGCCCTACCACACCACCGACGACCTCCGCATGTCCTCACTGCCTCCCCTCGGCCTGGACCCGGCCACTGCTGCAGCCTACTACCACCCCAGCTACCTGGCCCCACACCCCTTCCCCCACCCGGCCTTCAGGTGAGGCATCCCCCACGCGCCCTCTCGTCTAGTTGCTGCTCACAGCCCCGTCTTCTCTGCACAGGATGGACGACTCCTACTGCCTGTCTGCCCTGAGGTCCCCGTTCTACCCCATCCCCACCCCCGGCTCCCTGCCCCCACTGCACCCATCAGCGATGCACCTGCACCTCTCTGGGGTCCGCTACCCTCCCGAGCTCTCCCACTCATCCCTGGCAGCGCTGCACTCGGAGCGCATGTCTGGCCTCAGCGCGGAGAGGTAAGTGCGTCTCGAGCCGAGGAGCCCCTCTGGCAGAGCCCCCAACTCTTTCCATGTGCTGCAGGCTGCAGATGGACGAGGAGCTAAGGCGGGAGAGGGAGCGCGAGCGCGAGCGCGAGCGTGAGCGTGAGGCTGACCGCGAGCGGGAGAAGGAACGTGAGCGCGAACGCGAGAAGGAGCGCGAGCAAGAGAAGGAGCGTGAGCGTGAGAAGGAGCGCGAGCGCGAGCTGGAGCGCCAGCGGGAGCAGCGGGCCCGGGAGAAGGAGCTGCTGGCCGCCAAGGCCCTGGAGCCCAGCTTCCTGCCCGTGGCCGAGCTGCATGGGCTGCGTGGCCATGCCACTGAGGAGCGGGGCAAGCCCTCGGAGCAGCTGACCCCAACCCGAGCAGGTACCTGGGCGTGGGTGGGCTGTGCTGGGCAAGAGATCCTGCTTGACCGTGTTTCCCCCCACAGAGAAGCTGAAGGATGCCGGCCTGCAGGCGCCCAAGCCCGTCCAACACCCCTTGCATCCGGTGCCCACCCCACACCACACGGTGCCCAGCCTCATCTCCAACCATGGCATCTTCTCTCTGCCTAGCAGCAGTGCTGCCACAGCCCTGCTGATCCAGCGCACCAATGAGGAGGAGAAGTGGCTGGCGCGGCAGCGGCGGCTGCGGCAGGAGAAGGAGGACCGGCAGTCTCAGGTGTCCGAGTTCCGGCAGCAGGTGCTGGAGCAGCACCTGGATATGGGCCGGCCCCCGGTGCCGGCGGAGGCAGAGCACAGGCCGGAGAGCACCACCAGGTGAGTGAGCCCCAGGAAGGAAGGAGGGATGATCCCTGACTGAAGGGTTGGTTTCACTCCCTAGGCCAGGACCAAACCGTCACGAGCCAGGTGGCCGTGACCCTCCGCAGCACTTTGGGGGGCCACCACCTCTGATTTCGCCCAAGCCCCAGCTCCATGCTGCACCCACGGCCCTCTGGAACCCCGTGTCCCTGATGGACAACACCTTGGAGACGCGGCGGGCCGAAAGCCACTCTCTGCACAGCCACCCGGCTGCATTTGAGCCCAGCCGCCAGGCAGCCGTGCCGCTGGTGAAGGTGGAGCGGGTCTTCTGCCCGGAGAAAGCAGAGGAGGGGCCACGGAAGCGTGAGCCTGCCCCTCTGGACAAGTACCAGCCACCTCCGCCGCCACCACGAGAGGGAGGGAGCCTGGAGCACCAGCCCTTCCTGCCCGGGCCCGGGCCCTTCCTGGCTGAGCTCGAGAAGTCCACCCAGACCATCCTGGGCCAGCAGCGGGCCTCCCTCCCACAGGCGGCCACCTTCGGGGAGCTCAGCGGACCCCTGAAGCCTGGCTCGCCCTACCGGCCCCCAGTGCCACGGGCCCCCGACCCTGCCTACATCTATGATGAGTTCCTGCAGCAGCGCCGGAGGCTGGTCAGCAAGCTGGACCTGGAGGAGCGCAGGCGGCGGGAGGCCCAGGAGAAAGGTCTGCCTCCCCGCGGGCCCCGAGCTGCTCAGTGTCTGGCTGAATACAACCATTTCTCCATCAGGGTACTACTACGACCTCGATGACTCTTACGACGAGAGCGATGAGGAGGAGGTCAGGGCCCACCTCCGTTGCGTGGCCGAGCAGCCGCCCCTCAAACTGGACACGTCCTCTGAGGTACTGGGCTCTCCTCCCCACGGACATGCTCTTTCAAACTCATTTGTTTTCTTTCCCAATCTAGAAGCTAGAGTTTTTGCAACTTTTTGGCTTGACCACCCAACAGCAGAAGGAGGAATTGGTGGCCCAGAAGCGGAGGAAGCGGCGGAGGATGCTGCGAGAGAGAAGCCCGTCGCCCCCAACAATTCAGAGCAAGCGGCAGACGCCTTCACCGAGACTGGCGCTGTCTACCCGCTACAGCCCTGATGAGATGAACAACAGTCCCAACTTCGAAGAAAAGAAGAAGTTCCTGACCATCTTCAACCTGACCCACATCAGCGCTGAGAAGAGGAAAGGTAGGGCCTCGCCTGGGTAGGAAGGTGGGGGCGGCTCGTTAATCTCAGGCTGCTTTTCTCATAGACAAAGAGAGACTTGTTGAAATGCTCCGTGCCATGAAGCAGAAGGCACTGTCAGCAGCAGTGGCCGACTCCTTGACAAACTCTCCGAGGGACAGTCCTGCCGTCTCCCTGAGTGGTAAGGGAAGGATAGCCCCACCTGCCACCACCCTTAATATTTTCCTTCACTTTGTCTCTAAAAGAACCAGCCACGCAGCAAGCCTCTCTGGATGTGGAGAAGCCGGTTGGTGTTGCTGCTTCCTTGTCTGACATCCCAAAGGCCGCGGAGCCTGGGAAGCTGGAACAGGTCCGGCCCCAGGAGCTGTCGAGAGTCCAGGAGCTAGCTCCTGCCAGCGGGGAGAAGGCCAGGCTGAGCGAGGCCCCTGGAGGCAAAAAGAGTCTGAGCATGCTTCACTATATCCGGGGCGCTGCACCCAAGGACATTCCTGTGCCGCTGTCCCACAGCACCAATGGGAAGAGCAAGCCGTGGGAGCCCTTTGTGGCAGAAGAGTTTGCACATCAGTTCCACGAGTCAGTGCTGCAGTCCACCCAGAAGGCCCTGCAGAAGCATAAAGGTAATGAGGCTGCCAGTCCCTGCTCAGCTCTCACACACTGATGCAAGCCCTGTCCCCTCCACAGGGAGCGTGGCTGTGCTGTCTGCAGAGCAGAACCACAAGGTTGACACGTCCGTCCACTACAACATTCCTGAGCTGCAGTCCTCCAGCCGCGCCCCTCCACCCCAGCACAATGGGCAGCAGGAGCCCCCCACTGCAAGGAAGGGCCCCCCAACCCAGGAGTTGGACCGGGACTCGGAGGAGGAGGAAGAGGAGGATGATGAAGATGGAGAAGATGAGGAGGAAGTCCCCAAGCGCAAGTGGCAAGGGATCGAGGCCGTTTTTGAAGCTTACCAGGAACACATAGAAGGTAAGGGGGTGCTGGGGAAGAGGGGGGAGGGGGGAAAATACATCACCATCTCCTGTCTTTTCAGAGCAAAATCTGGAGCGGCAGGTGTTACAGACACAATGTAGACGACTGGAGGCCCGGCACTACAGCCTCAGCCTGACGGCAGAGCAGCTCTCCCACAGCGTGGCGGTGAGTTGGGAAGGGATGGAAACCTTCAAACAGTTGGTTTTGACACAAATTTCCCTCTCTCCAGGAGTTGAGGAGCCAGAAACAGAAGATGGTCTCAGAAAGGGAGCGGCTCCAGGCAGAACTGGACCACTTACGAAAGTGCCTTGCCTTGCCTGCAATGCACTGGCCTAGGGGCTACCTGAAGGGATATCCCAGGTGACGGTTTCCCTTGCACTAGGCCGAACCTATAGTATAGAAATATTATCTATTTTATTACCTTGAATATTTAATATTTTTCACTGGGAGGTTTGAAGCTTACAAAATGAGAATGTGCCATGCATGAAGCAAAGGATTCCAGGCTCCAGAAAAAATGAATGAACTCACCTTGACGTCAATGCAATTGAATCACCGTTGTCATTCAGCGAGCAACCAATGTAGGATTGCCCACAGTTTTTCTTTTTAAAGGTGGTTTTCGCCCTTCCTCTCCCACATTATTTCTTAATCTGAACATGAAGGCTCCATTAGCAACACTAAAACTTGATCATTAACAGCCCCCTGTGCATATGAGTGGATCAAACCGGTTCTGTTCTTTCTTGTGTTGCCATGTTACTATGCCTCAAGCCCAGTTTGCTTTTGCCGCAGCGATGGGGCCAGTCTCATTCCTCCCCAGGAGTGAAACTTGCTTCAGCTGAAAAGGTTGGGTGCATTGTCAGTAAAAAGGGCTTATTTGTTTCATTTTACTTTCCTGCAAAATTTTCTTCAAAGCAACAAGTCCTAGGAGCACACAAAGCAACCCAAAGGCTTTTCCCTGGAAAAGCTCTTTCTTACCTAAAGATAAAACCAATTCACAAACTGAAGGTAGCTTTTTATTACTCCGTGGGGAGCATGTACAGAGCTCTGTGTATACACAGCTTCACACCCACCAGATTGTTACTACAGTGGGTTGGGTTTTCATACAGACGTAAATTTTGAGAGAAAAGTCAAAGGTGCTTCAGCCTTGTACTGTGTATATATATTAAAAAAAAAACAAAGTTTTGTATGTTTTTATTACTTTAACTATTGTTATAAAAAGCCTGCCATTTTTAATATGTGGTTTGGGGGATTTTTGTTTGTTTTTCCTGTTTGGGGGTTTTGTTTGTTGTTTTGGTTTTTTTTGGGCAAAAAAAAAAAAAAAACCTTGCTTTTAGTGTTTGTACTGCTGCTGGTCAGGACATTAAAATATTGAAGTGTTTTTAAAAATTAAAGAAGAAGAAAAGTAAAAGAGCTTACCACTGGCGCCTATGCGATCACTTCATTTTTAGTTTGAGTTGCACCAGAAGCTGCCGTAGAAAGCCATGCGCTACTGCTTACCTCCTCCACTCCCCCTGCCTGCCCCCAGCATCTGGACAAGCTAATAGCAAATATTACCCATTGCTATCAAGGGAGGAGGGGGTAGTCTGTAGAACCCATGTGTGACAGTCATGTGCACACATGGGCGGGGGCTTTTAAAAACCTTTCAGGAAGTCAATGATTTCTGTGATTGATATAATTCTAAGGTGTCTGAGAGCAGGTACAGAATAGGAACTTCAGAGGCTTTGTTTAAACGCAAAGCTTTGTAAAAGCCACAAGGTCTGAGCTGAACCCCTCCTTTTTGAACTTACTGTGACAAGCACAGGAACGGTCAGAAACTGGGCTCATCACACCAAGGCAAAGCAACGGGCGAGTCTTCCTCCTTGTCCTAGTTACTGCCTATGGAGGCAGTGTTTAGATCAAGAAGGCCTCTCTTGCTCCCAAGGGCCCTCACCAGAGGCCAGGGCTGCCAGTCACTGGTCTGGGGGGTGGAGGCCTGAGCTGAGGGCAGGGTGCCTGACCTGTGTGCCGGCTGCTCACTGCTGTGACCAGCAGCCGAGCCCTTGGCCCTAGCCCTTGCTGCGCAGAACAGCTTGCTGGCAGCTGGCATCGTGTCGCTTTATCTGCCCCCGCACAGTTTGCTTTGTACGTCTGCCAAGAATCTTCCAGTTATTAGCAAACTCAGACGAATGTACCGCCAGTATTATCAGCAGTCAACAAGCACCTTCCTCTCCACAGAAGCAGCTGGAAGAGAACTCGAGGGGCTGTGCTGCAGGCCTCCCCTCGAAAGACACTGGGAGGTCAGCATGTTCCACAGGTGTTCAGAGGGAGTCTGCTACAAACTATCAGGGCAAAATCTCACTGGATTTCTCCACTGAAAACCTACTTGAGGTTTCTGGTCTGAAGGCTTAAGAGTCACATCTTAGCACTTCCGCTCTCAGGCCTCCTCCTCCATCACAGATGTCTGGATGCTTTTGGAAATGGCCTTGGCTAAAGTAAAAGGGAAAAGTAGATCCGATAACTTAAAAACGTAGCTCATCCCTTACCATCCAAGGGGCACTCCCTTGGTTGGATTTTCTATGACAGCACAGGGGACAGGTGGCACACCATGAGAGGTCTGCCCAGGGTGGGAGCAGTGTCACTGTGCTAGCAATAGTTGGCTTCTCCCCTGTCAGTGGAAACCCCACTTCTGCCCGGCCCTTGAGCTTCTTGCCCACTGTCTCCCCATCCTTCCACCTACTTGTGGCGATCTGAGTACTCTACTCTTGCTCAAGAAGTAATACGACAATCAGAATACAAACCAGTAAGGCAACACGAATAAACTAAGAAAAAGGTAAGAACTGTCTCAAAAACGAAAGCACACCACCCAAGACACAGTACCCAGTCATGGTTTCCCCATCCAACTATTAGTTTCATACTTTGAAAACTTACTTTCAGATTATTCTCAAAGAACACAGTAGCACCTAAATCTGTTTTCAATTGGGCTTAAAAATTGACATGCAATCTCTTAAGTTTTTTGTTCAGCTACTTCACACTGAGTACCTCAAATCTGCTCTGGAGTCGATTATGCCACCTGTGTGTCAGGATGCACCTGAAAGCCCTCGGCTCGGTCCTTAGACCATCTTCCTACATTACCTGGAAGGGAGCTGCCATCTGTCCCTCTGCAGAGGGATACCTTCCAATAGTAAATTATCTGGTTCCTCACTGAAACAAGTTATTTTTGCTTCATATAGTCAGAGTCAGACTGACATGATAAAATATCATGTTCCTAATCTGTTGTCTCAGATAAGTGACCAAGACGGGACTTTCCACATTTTAGTCTACATTCTAATCTTAAAGGAATAAAGCACTGAATTGGGACTAACATTCTGATAGGTTGCACCCTTAAGAGTATTCAGAGAGCATCAAAAGGAGCCCACACCTTCAGCAGTGAAGGATTCTAACACAGGGAATCTGCAGTTTGTAGCAGAATGGTATTTTCCTCAAGTAGCTCATAATACTGCCAAATCTCAAAAGTTAAGCTGAATTTCACACCAGATCCTACCCCTTTCCCTGAGCCACATGTTTCACACAAGTGTAGAAAATGCCAGGGATCCACCACAAGATGGAGATGGTCAGCACAAACCGATTCTGTTCCTCTTTAAAGTGTATATTAGCCACTTAGCAATCTCTATATTCTTTCAAGTAACCAAGCTGTTGACTTTCTTACTACTTGCAGTAGCCTGTCCCCAACTTTTCCATCCAGTGCTTAACCTAAAAAACTCCTTAACTCTGCCTTGACCTGAGGAAGACCATGCTAACTGGTGTTATTTTGTATGTACCCTGTGCTTAATTCTATAACAGTAAACCCCATACGCAGGTGGGAGGGAGGAACACCGGTGCCTCGGTCACTCTGGGGGCAGTTTAGATGCTGTGAAATTAAACCTGTTCTAAGTGTACTTGTTTGAATTAATTGTATTGTAATATTATTTGTTGAATGTAGTAATTAGGTATTTATGAATATATTGCTGTAATTTCTGACAACATCCAAAAAATAAAATCTTCCTAAATTATGTTAAGAGGAAAATCTTTTTTATGATATAAA